ACATAATAATTCTTTGAAGAAAGGAAGGGGTTAATTTTTTTCCCTAGCACTTTCTTGAAGATCAGGGACTTTATCGATGAAAAAGTAGTAAATAGTTATTTGTAACCTGTGTGAAGCAGCAGCCTGACTTGAAGTCCTCCGTTCTTGCTAATGGTTACACCAGTGAATACTAGTGGAATTGTTTGGGCTGATTTTAGTTTCTCTTAATCAAAATTACTAGATGATAGAATTCAAGAACTTGTACATGTTATTACTTGGTGTATCGATAATTATTTGAAAGTAAAGACTCTTTGTCATGCAAAACAAAAGGAGTTTGAGGCTCAGCTACTAAGCTGCTGGTTACAGAACCACTTTGCTAAACAGTGATTTTATACATCCCCACTCCGTGGTGGCTTATGAGAAATTCAATCCCTGATTGTAGTCCTCAAGCAAAATAACACTGACAATCATCAGGCCTCTGCAAGTGTGGGAATGAGGCCCGGCCGGGGGGAGGAGCGCACGCTCTCAGCCACGCCCCGCCCGGTGCCCGCCTTCGCCCCGCCCAGTCGTCGCCGGAGGTCACAGGGCCCAAGCTCCTAGAGGCGTGGCCAGGCCCCAGGCCCCACCCCTCTCCCCTGCGCTCTAGCAGGCTCGATCCATGCTCCGCCCCCAATCCAAGGCCCTGGCCCCTCCGCCTGCACCCGGCAGGACCCGCCTCTTAGAACCCGACACCTCCGCCTGCGCAGGCCCGCTCCCCGGTCCTGTCTCTCAGGCCCCGCCCCCAGGTCGCGTCTCCAAAGTCCCGTCTCTCAGGCCCCGCCCCCAGATCACGTCTCCCAGGTCCCGCCCCCTCCGCCTGCTGCCGCGCGGACCCGCCCTCAGGCGCCGTCTCCTAGGCCCCGCCCCCTCCGCCTGTTCCAGCGCGGGCCGGTCCCTAGGCCTCGCCCCCAGATCCGGGCCCTGCCCCTCCGTCCGTAACTGCGCAGGCCTGTCCTCTGGGCCACACCCCCAGGTTCCCGTCCCGCCCTTCCGCCTGCGCCTGCGCAGGCCCGCTCCCCGAGCCCTGCCAACCATGGTGAACTTGGGTCTGTCCCGGGTGGACGACGCCGTGGCTGCCAAGCACCCGGTGAGAAGGCCGGTCTGGGACGCGGGCCTCAAGATCGAGCCTTCACCCGCCTCTGCCACCCCAGGGACTCGGGGAGTATGCCGCATGCCAGTCACACGCCTTCATGAAGGGCGTTTTCACCTTCGTCACAGGTAGGCTGCGTCCAGGTGTCCTGCGGCTGGGATACAGGTTGATGGGGACCTCGGCTCTTTGCAGGCACCGGCATGGCCTTTGGCTTGCAGATGTTCATTCAGAGGAAGTTTCCATACCCTTTGCAGTGGAGCCTCCTAGTGGCCGTGGGTGGGTACTCCAGGGCCCCTGCCTGGGCTCTTGCCCCAGCCCTCTTCCATTTCCTGCTCCACAGTTGCAGGCTCTGTGGTCAGCTACGGGGTGACGAGAGTGGAGTCGGAGAAATGCAACAACCTCTGGCTCTTCCTGGAGACCGGGCAGCTCCCCAAAGACAGGAGCACAGGTGAGAGAGCCTGGGGGTTAGCGAGAAGTGAAGGTTCGAGCTTGTCTCTCTTTGCCTTTTACAGATCAGAGAAGCTAGGAGAGCTCCAGCAGGGGCACAGAGGATTGGGGGCAGGAGGAGTCTGGAACACAGCCTTCATGCCCCCTGACCCCAGGCCGACCCTCCCCACACCCTAGGGTACCCCAGTCGTATCCTCTGTCCGCATGTGTGGCCAGGCCTGACAAACACCTGCAGATGGCTGCTGCCCCAACCTGGGACCTGCCCAGGAGGTTGGAGCAGAAAGGGCTCTCCCTGGGGTGGTGTTTCTCCTCTAGGGTATTGGGATGCATGTTCTGCACTGCCAGCAGAGAGGGTGTGTCTGGGGGCCACCACCTATGGGACACGGGGTCGAAGGGGCCTGTACACTCTGTCATTTCCTTTCTAGCCCCTGCATCTCCAACAAGTCCAAGGTGACAGCTGGTGCTAGGGGCGTGGGGTTAATAAATGGCTTATCCTTCTCTCCACCCAAGTTTCCACCTGACCAGGTGAAAAACAAATCAGAAGGGTAAGATGATGACAGGTCACATGAAACCTTTATTACCCTACAGTTGATATA